ATCTGGTTTTTCAATTTCACTGAACAGGCTGGTATTCTGGACAGCAACATTTAAAGCTGAAGCACTGAACCTTAATTCGAAAATTGTTAAAGCAACCAAATGTGATGCTGTTATAAACCACCTTCCAACGAGCAACTGAATTATCAGAAGAAAAACCCTCACCCTCTTTTTTTTCTTTCCAAGAAGGCTGAGTTCTACATTGATGTGATTGAAGTCCCTCCGCAGGGTTCCTCTGGGGCCCTTCACGATAACTGTGCGTCCCTTCAGAGTAATGTCGACTAGAAGAGAGAACACACTCGTCAGGCCACACAACGCTTGGAACGTGCAGTAAAGATGTAAGTAAAAGACATCAAGTCTCATACCATTTTCTGGAATGTCGACAGTCTGATTGCTGAGAATAGTCTTCATTCTGAAACACAAACACTGGGGGTGAGGCCGACGCAAGGCCCGTTTTTCCACCAAACTACGCCGCACAGAGCTCCACTCCTACTGGAGACTGCCAGGCGGAAGTTCCAGACAAGATGTCGGAGGACGGGAGACCGACAGCGGGCCCCAGTGTGTCCCAGCCTGGAAGGAGCAGCCCCAAAGCGAGAATTACGAGGCCCAGCAGTCGAACTCCCACTCAGCCCAACCCTGGAAGTCCTATGCGGGCGGTGCCATCCCGGCAAGACTGAGGGGCGGGAATAGGCCAAAAAGCCCACAACAGGATTCGCATCTGGCGCCGCCAGGCTCATATGGCGCTTGCCGAGCTGGGGGACAAACAGGACAAGGTTCCGAGAGTGGGAGCCGCGCCGCAGCCTTTCCCAGAGCAGATGGTTTCAGATTCCCAGTACCCCCACGAGCACAGAAACATCCTTACCTCGCAGTAGACGCAGCAAAGAAAGAACGTCTGTCGTCATTACGTACTTGTATCGCGTAAGGGGCCTGCGTATTGCGTCATGAGTGCGCGACGCACGTAAGGCTAAAGCAGCCAATCGTGGAGCAGCTTGGCTGCTTGTCATAAATGGAGCGACGTAATTTCGACCTGTCCTTTCCCGGGAGTTAGCGATCCCTCAACCCCTGCACTGCGCTAGTCCTAAAGAGGAAATGTCTCTACGCTGCGGGGATGCAGCCCGCACCCTGGGGCCCCGGGTGAGCGGCGGGGCGAACGGGTTTGGGCGTGGTAAATAAACGTCATAATTAACTCTTTCTTTAGGTATTTGGGAGATATTTTTGCAGCCCAGTCAGACCGTTAAGCTCCTTGCCAGATAAAAAAAAGGAACTCCTACAGAATGGACCAGACCTTCAAGATTTTGTATCTGGTGATCTTGCAGACAGGAGCACCTGGGATGAATATAAAGGAAACCTAAAACGCCAGAAAGGAGAAAGGTAATTGAAAATTTGAGATAATTTTAACGTCCGTTAATAGATAGTTATGTTTGGCTTTCCTTAGGTTAAGACTACCTCCATGGCTAAAGACAGAGATTCCCATGGGGAAAAATTACAATAAACTGAAAAATACTTTGCGGAATTTAAATCTCCATACAGTAAGTTGTCAAAGTGTAAACTATCCCTCTTCCCTAATGGTGTTCCATTTCCTTTTGCATACAGGTATGTGAGGAAGCTCGATGTCCCAATATTGGAGAGTGTTGGGGAGGTGGAGAATATGCCACCGCCACAGCCACGATCATGGTAGGGCCAGCCTCAACCTCTATGGCTTTAGTATTTCATTTAAATTGTAACATTTCTATTCTAGTTGATGGGTGACACATGTACAAGAGGTTGCAGATTTTGTTCTGTTAAGACTGCAAGAAATCCTCCTCCACTGGATGCCAGTGAGCCCTACAATACTGCAAAGGCAATTGCAGAATGGGGTCTGGATTATGTTGTCCTGACATCTGTGGATCGAGATGGTTAGTGTGTCATCATGGCCTCTACCAGAAACTCATCCTGAGCAGTGGATTCTTTTGTTTCTAGATATGCCTGATGGGGGAGCTGAACACATTGCAAAGACCGTATCATATTTAAAGGAAAGGTACTTATTTTTGCATTTGTGTAATTTAAGGACTCTGTTTGATAATTCTCTCTTTTCCCCTTAGGAATCCAAAAATCCTTGTGGAGTGTCTTACTCCTGATTTTCGAGGTGATCTCAAAGCAATAGAAAAAGTTGCTCTGTCAGGATTAGATGTGTATGCACATAATGTAGAAACAGTCCCGGAATTACAGAGGTGAATACGTGTACAAAGTAATGTTGGGAAGTTTCTTGCTGACAACAGTCCTGCTGTTTTCCAGTAAGGTTCGTGATCCTCGGGCCAATTTTGATCAGTCCCTACGTGTACTGAAACATGCCAAGAAGGTTCAGCCTGATGTTATTTCTAAAACATCTATAATGTTGGGTTTAGGCGAGAATGATGAGCAAGTATATGCAACAATGAAAGGTAAAGAAATTGAAAAATGAAAAATCTTTCCCTGCTAATGTAATTTGTGCTTTTCTTCCTACAGCACTTCGTGAGGCAGATGTAGACTGCTTGACTTTAGGACAATATATGCAGCCAACAAGGCGTCACCTTAAGGTACATGTATCTTGATTTGCTTTTTTTTTTTTAAATCTGATCAGAAGTAATTATTTAAATCTAGGTTGAAGAATATATTACTCCTGAAAAATTCAAATACTGGGAAAAAGTAGGAAATGAACTTGGATTTCATTATACTGCAAGTGGCCCTTTGGTGCGTTCTTCATATAAAGCAGGTAAGTTAGATTGTGGGGCATGGTTTCATTTAGATATTAATGTGTTTTCCTTTTTCCTAAATAGGTGAATTTTTCCTGAAAAATCTAGTGGCTAAAAGAAAAACAAAAGACCTCTAAAACTTCAACAAGACCTTCAAGATCACAGAAATTTTTAAAATTTGATTCCAGTTAATAACAGAGGTGGTGCCAGAATGCCTGGACTGCAGTGGATGTGCCCCACCTCTTTGCTTAAAAAAAAAAATGTCAATAGCCAGGCATAGTGGCTCACGCCTGTAATCCCAGCACTTTAGGAGGCCAAGGCGGGTGGATCACCTGAGGTCAGGAGTTCGAGACCAGCCTGGCCAACATGGTGAAATCCTGTCTCCACTAAAAACACAAAAATTAGTCAGGCGTGGTAGTGGGTGCCTGTAATCCCAGCTACTCGGGAGGCTAAGGCAGGAGAATCACTTGAACCTGGGAGGGGGAGGTTGCAGTGAGCCAAGATCGCTCCATTGCCCTCCAGCCTGGGTGACAAGAGCAAAACTCCATCTCAAATAAATAAAAAGGAAAAAAAAGTCAATAAACTGTACAAATTTAATTACAGTAATTCATTTGGCTTTTAGTGTATCTTCTTTGTCCCAATTAAACAGTTGCTTGCTGTGATGTAATCTTAAAATATCTTTGTAAGAATTTTCTTTTAACATAATTTTAAAATGCATTAAAAACATGGCATGGTGGCTCACACCTATAATCCCAACATTTTGGGAGGCCAGGGCGGGTGGATCACTTGAACCCAGGAGTTCGAGACCAGCCTGGGCAACATGATGAGACCTTATCTCTACAAAAAATTAGCCAGACGTGGTGGCACGCACCCGTAGTCCCAGCTACTCAGGCTGAGGTGAGAGGATCACTTGAACCTGGAAAGCAGAGGTTGCAATGAGCTGAGGTGGTGCCACTGCTCTCCAGCCTGGGCGCTACAACTGCTCTCCAGACTCTGTCTTGAAAAAAAAACCCAAAAACTTCCAGAAGATTTTCCAATCCACTGTTAACATCATTACATTTCATTTATGAAAAATAAAAACTTCATTTATGTTACTGTGATGAAACAGTCAACATAGATTGAAACTCATCAGTTTAGCATTTCATTCAACTTTAGCATTCATTCAACGTAGATTGAAACTCATCAGATTAGCATTTGTCCTTGTAATATTGGAATAATTTAGAAAGGCTTAAGAGTGAATGTTGGCCAGATGTGGTGGCTCATGCCTGTAATTCCAGCACTCTGAGAGGCCGAGGTGGGCAGATCACCTGAGGTCGGGAGTTTGAGAACAGCCTGGCCAACCTGGTGAAACTCCATTGCTACTAAAAATAAAAAAATTAGCTAGGTGTGTTGGCAGGTGCCTGTAATCCCAGCTACTTGGGAGGCTGAGGCACGAGAATTACTTGAGCCTGTGAAGCAGAGATTGCAGTGAGGCGATATCGTGCCACTGCACTCCAGCCCGGGCAACAGAGTGAGACTGTCTCAAAAAAAAAGTAAATGTTGATTTTTTACATTGGTGTGACTACTTCAGAACCTGCAAAATAGTTTTATGCTGATTACATTTAGTCCCTCTGAAAACACCAAGGCCATAATGCTGCCTAAGACATGGAAATAGAACCTAGAAATATTAACCCTTATTTGTATAGTAGCTTGCTAAATCCACATGCCCTATTCCTTTCATTTCTCACATTGGTTGTATTATATGATGGTAAAGGCCTGAGAAAGGAATTTCCTTCCAAAATACTAATAACTCAGATTCATCTTTTGACTGAATCCTGCCTTTCTACTTTTTCTGCATATCTAAAAGGACACTTTTAGGTGGCCATGTTGTAAAATATGTAAAGTGGATAGCCAATTCTGTTTTGAATTCTTATAACGAGCCAGTATTATAAAAGTAATGCACATCCTTGCCAGGTGTGGTGGCTCACGCCTGTAATCCCACCACCTTGGGAGGCTGAGGCGGGTGAATCAGTTGAGCTCAGGAGTTTGAGACTAGCCTGGGCAACACAGTCAGACCCCCATCTCTACCAAAAATACAAAAAATTAGCTGGGTGTGGTGGCACATGCTTGTAATCTCAGCTATTTGGGAGGCTGAGGCAGGAGAATCACTTGAACCTGACAGGCAGAGGTTGCAGTGAGCTGAGATCACATCACTGTACTCCAGCCTGGGTGACAGAGACCGTGTCTCAAAAAAAATTTTTTTAAGTAATGCATGGGCCGGGCATGGTGGCTTAATGCCTGTAATTCCAACGTTTTGGGAGGCCGAGGCAGGTGGATCACCTGAGGTCAGGAGTTTGAGACCAGCCTGAACAACATGGTGAAACACTGTCTCTACTAAAAATTAAAAAATTAGCCAAGTGTGGTGGCGCATGTCTGTAATCCCAGCTACTCAGGAGGCTGAGACAGGAGAATCCTTGAACCTGGGAGGCAGAGGTTGCAGTGAGCTGAGATCACACCATTGCACTCCAGCCTGGACAACGAGTGAAACTCCTCAAAAAAAAAAAAAAAAAAAAGTAATGTA